GGGCAGGGTAGGTGGAGAAAGGGGGTGACAAGAAAAGCTACTTCTTGCAGACATTTATGAGCCAATTTTGTCAGATCTTTTGCGCCAGGATAACATTCCGTAATGGACTGGACTGAAGTAGAAAAGCAATGGCTCATAGAAAACATGGTTTAAAACCAGAAGCCACGTGATGTAACTTTATTTAGTCGGGCTGCGCTTTCATCTTTCTTTTAATAACTTAGGGAGAATAAGGGGCCCCAGTGGCAAATGCAAGCTCCCCTGCCTCCCAACCCGATTCCTCTGAGAACCTGCTGCCATCTGCCTGGACCTCCTGTAAGATGGCTCCTACGCGACCACGCTACCAGAGAATCAGCTCTACGTGCCACCAACATTGCCACCAACTGTCCATAGATCGCCTGCGTGCCTCAGCCCACTGACACTCGATGCCGGACTGGGCCAGAAGGACGACCCCATATTTGATGCCTTTTTGTCTCCCTGGACCAGAGACTCCATCCTTCCCTTTCCTCCCACGCTCATTTCTTTTTCTTTAGCCCGTGTAAAGCAGCGTGGGAGAGAAAACGAATTTCTTCTCCCTGGGGTACCCCGGAGCATCACTGCAGCCCCCAACAAGCGGCGGAGCCGGCGCGCCCCGGGCGGGCGGAGAGGCTGCGGGGACGCGCGCCCTCCGCCTCCCGCAGCTGCGCGTCCGCAGCCGAGGCGCCCGGGCCCGCAGCTTCCCGGGCCTCCCCGAGAGCCGGATCCAGCCGGCAGGTCAGGCCGGCGGCTGGGGTCCCGCGGGCGGAAGTGAGAAGGGCGGCGGGGGAGGAGGCTGCTGGCTGGGAGCTGGAATTCCCTTCCCGCCTGGCGCCGCCCGGGAGAGCCCGCGCGAGGACGCCCGCCGCGCTCCGCCGGCCCTTTTTTGGCGCTGAGGGAAAGGAGAAGGGCAGGGCCGCCGCCTCGCGGGAGCGGGCCCCGGGAGGAGGGGCCGCCGGAGAGGCCGGGCGAGCGCGGGCGGCCCTCACCTCGCCGCTCCTCCCGGGCCGCCATCCCTCGGCGCCCCGCCCGGAACCGGCGCGCGCGTAGGGGCTGGGAGGCCGGCGCGCAGATCTGGCGGTGAGCGCTGCCGCCCCGGGGCCCCCAGCCATGTCGGCCGAGGAGATGGTGCAGATCCGCCTGGAGGACCGCTGCTACCCGGTGAGCAAGAGGAAGCTCATCGAGCAGAGCGACTACTTCCGCGCCCTCTACCGCTCCGGCATGCGCGAGGCCCTGAGCCAGGAGGCCGGCGGCCCGGAGGTGCAGCAGCTGCGCGGCCTCAGCGCGCCGGGCCTGCGGCTGGTGCTGGACTTCATCAACGCCGGCGGGGCCCGCGAAGGCTGGCTCCTGGGCCCGCGCGGGGAAAAGGGCGGCGGGGTGGACGAGGACGAGGAGATGGATGAGGTGAGCCTGCTGTCCGAGCTGGTGGAGGCGGCCTCCTTCCTGCAGGTCACGTCCCTGCTGCAGCTGCTGCTGTCCCAGGTGCGGCTCAATAACTGCCTGGAGATGTACCGCCTGGCGCAGGTGTACGGGCTGCCCGACCTGCAGGAGGCCTGCCTGCGCTTCATGGTCGTCCACTTCCACGAGGTGCTGTGCAAGCCCCAGTTCCACCTCCTGGGGTCTCCTCCCCAAGCTCCAGGGGATGTCAGCCTGAAGCAGAGGCTGAGGGAGGCCCGGATGACTGGGACTCCTGTCCTCGTGGCCCTCGGGGACTTCCTGGGGGGACCCCTGGCCCCTCACCCCTACCAGGGGGAGCCCCCGTCCATGCTCAGGTACGAGGAGATGACTGAGCGTTGGTTCCCGCTGGCCAACAACCTTCCTCCCGACCTGGTCAATGTCAGGGGCTATGGGTCTGCCATCCTGGACAACTACCTCTTCATAGTGGGCGGGTACAGGATCACTAGCCAGGAGATCTCCGCTGCGCATTCCTACAACCCCAGCACCAACGAGTGGCTCCAGGTGGCCTCCATGAACCAGAAGAGGTAAGCACCCCGGCAGAGTGCTGCTGCCTTCTTAACTCTGTGGGCCTTTGTGTCTCTCTTTCAGGTCTAACTTCAAACTTGTGGCTGTTAATTCAAAACTCTATGCCATCGGAGGGCAGGCCGTTTCTAACGTTGAGTGTTACAACCCCGAGCAGGATGCGTGGAATTTTGTGGCGCCCTTACCCAATCCTCTGGCTGAGTTCTCTGCCTGTGAGTGTAAGGGAAAAATTTATGTCATTGGAGGATACACTACCAGAGGTAAGTGAAGGGACCAGGTAGGTGGTCTGCCCCCTGACTTGTAACGTTGTGTCCTTTTCACTAGACAGCCTCTGGAGATCCTGTGTTGCTACTTGTCATGTTTCTTAGGATCAGCTATCAAGAATAATCTACTTGCTGCCCAGCCTGGCTTCTGTATTAAGTAGTCGGTAATTTTGTAGCTATTGATGAGGGTTCTGAGGCACTTACTTTTTTTACACTGACCTGGTGGTTCAAAGGTGTGGGGATACCAGGGAGGAGGGGCTGTGTGAAAGTCAGAGCTGCGCTTTTTCCTGGTTTTATCCAGTCTGAGTCTCCCACGGAAGAGACGTTTGGGAGTGGGAGGTGAGTGCGGATGGATCTAAATATATCTCTTCCCAGCCACTTTGAAAACTGTTTTTCTAACTTGTGCTTTTTCTGAAAGAGTTTTTTCTCTTTGTTACCAAATTATGCAGGCAGAGGTAGACATTTCTGTACAGACTTGCCTAGTGGTGTTAGTGGAGGCGGTGTCATCACTTGTCTTTCTTTCTTTCAGACCGGAACATGAACATTTTGCAGTACTGCCCCTCTTCCGACATGTGGACGCTCTTTGAAACATGTGACGTCCACATTCGCAAGCAGCAGATGGTGTCTGTGGAAGAGACCATCTACATCGTGGGGGGGTGTCTCCACGAGCTGGGGCCCAACCGCAGGAGCAGCCAGAGCGAGGACATGCTCACCGTGCAGTCCTACAACACCGTCACCCGCCAGTGGCTCTACCTCAAGGAGAACACGTCCAAATCGGGTCTTAACTTGACTTGTGCGCTCCATAACGACGGCATCTACATCATGAGCAGAGACGTCACCCTGTCGACCAGCTTGGAACACCGAGTGTTCCTCAAGTACAACATCTTTTCAGATAGTTGGGAAGCATTTCGGCGTTTTCCAGCTTTTGGACATAACTTGCTGGTTTCTTCTCTTTATCTGCCCAATAAAGCAGAAACATGACTGAATTGAATTGGTAGATGAAAAAAACCTGGTTCAAGTTTTTTTTAAAATGTGGTGTCCCATTCCAAGGGAGACCAATTCCTAAAGGGTAAAGAAGGGTTAAAGTAGGTCACATATATACAGTAGCAGCTGTAAATAAGCTTACTTGAACTAATTACTTGAAAACTGGTGGAAAAAAGAGACCAACTTTGTTATTTTTTAAATTATTGATTTTTAAATTATGGGAGCAAATCCATCTCCAAACATGATACTCTTGGGCCAATGACGGATCATCAAAATGTAGATTCATTGTGTCTGTGTGGTAAAGGGCCAAAGTCAATAATTGGGACAAATGGTAAAGATGATTTTAAAATCTGTTGTATTTAGGTCCCTTGACATATCATTAGCACCTTAAGTGAGAGGTTTTCTTTTTCTTATCAGTGTCCTTGACAAGCATTCATATTAACATATTCATTCTCTCTTCTCCATCACCCATACCCACACATACATCTAGTATGTTTAGGGTTCTGTGTTCAGATATTTTGTTTGCACACTACTTTTTAGGAAACTTATAATGATGGAGCCCTACAGTGAATCCTTACCAGTGTTCAGTCCTCCCCAAAACTTGCATAAAAATATTCTTAGCTATTTTTCCAGCCTTTTTTGCAGTTACAAATGCTGGATAAATAGACTGATAAAACCTCTTATTTTATTTATGTGGCAGGTTGCATATTTATGTGGACACATAGGTTGCACTGCTAGGCATTCTGTATTGTTTTAAAGAGGATATATTATTTAGAAAAATGGACATATGAATATTATTAAAAATTGAGTCTTAAATTTAAATGGGAAGGGAAGAAAACACCAAATAAGAAAAAAATTTGCCTTTAAGAGTTACTTTTGTTGAATGTATTTGACTTAGTTCTTATTTTAAGGCTAAAAAAACTTTGTCATATTTAAGTCGGCAGCTTTCTAATTTAATCTTAGCTTTGTAATTCATGTTTTGCTTTTGTGGACTAAGGTAAGGACAGCATTTAAATATTTGTGCTGGAGTGAGGGGAAGAAGCTGTTACAGAAGTGGAATGGTTTCTGGTGGTATTTCTGAAGTTAGGTAAAGTGCTTTACTTGCCTTGGTTGTTAATTGAAATAGAATTCAGCTCAAGCAGTTGTTTTCAGTGAGTGAGTTAACAATAAAAGCTTCTGCCAATCATAGATCAACATTCCTCAAAAATACATACACTCATACTTATGGAAATTTTATTTTGATTGAAAACACTCTGAAATTATCTGATATTTTGTAATGGCATCAGTTAAACTGTGAGCTGGATTCCATCTTTCTGCAGTAACAGCGGGCAGAACCATTTCAGTTAGCATGTGCCTCACTTTAAGAAAGTCCTGTAGGGGAAAAAAAAAACTGTCAGAGCGAATTCATGCATTCAACAAACACTTATGAGTGCCTGGAGTATGCCGTCCACTGTGCAGATGTAGGACAGGGGCTAATCACTTAGAGTTCTTCAGTTTATTAGAGGAGTGACTACAGGTTTTCTTTACAACCATGGCCTCTAGTATACTTAAAATAAGCGTCCAGTTATAAAAAGCCTATTTGCACAACTTTTTGGGAATACTTCTATTAACTAAAATGAGGTAAGCCATTATTTTGGACATAGAAACAGATCTTTGTATCTTGTCACCAAATAATCTTACCTCTAGTCTACTTACAACTTTGTAAGGGTTTCTAAGCTATGCCCATTTATTCCCAAATATTAAGCCCTTAAAAAAATAAAACCTCTGAACCAAAATCTTCCCAGGAATAGTACTTAATAGATTTTAATGTTAATTTATATTCATTGTAGAATTGAATTTCCAGTGACCTGTAATTTCATTACATATATTTTAAAATCTATTTATTTTAGATGGTGTTAACTTTTCGTTGCTGAAGAGCTTAACTTTTTAAAGGCTTTGTCCTATACATTTAGAAGATGAGTCAGTTGAATTAGTACTGGACAAACAGTTGGAGATTAGTTTGCAAATAAGCATATCATATCAAATACAATATTCCAGCCAACCAGTTAATTCTCTTCCTGGTTACATTCATTGGGTCTATTTGCCTAATGTTGACAATTAGATTCTTGGACCAAGTGAGGGTGTACTCTGATCCACAAAGCTCTTTTATAAACCAGGTTTGAGGTTGTGTGTGTGTGTGGGGGTGTGTGTGTGTGTGTGTGTGTATGTTTGCATATTATAGCTCTCTTTAAGACAGACATCTAAAAAGATTTTGGTTATTCTGGGCTGCCAGCAGTACGTGGGAAAGGTGGAATGTGCAATAGGAACAGATCTGTGCATTTTGTGACATCGTCCTTCCTGCTGTGCACATCAGCTGTGATGACATTTTGAGGGTAGTTTTAATTTAGCTCGGTTCTCTTGTTGGTGCCAGTATTACATTGAAGACTACCTATGATAGAGGCAATGTTGCTTTGAAAATCTCCCTTCAGGCGGAGGTTGCAGTGAGCCGAGATTGTGCCATTGCACTCCAGCCTGGGCGACAGTGCAAGACTCTGTCTCCAAAAAAAAAAAAAGAAAAAAGAAAATCCCCCTTCATCCCCCAGGACTGTCCTTTACTCTTTGATAGTATCCCTCTATTTTCTTCCCAATTCTCTAAATGCTTTATCATTTTTTCCTGAGATGCTTCTGAGGGATGCTGACCTCCCACTATGGGGAAAAGGGTTGCTTGGAGGACCTGGGGTGGCAGCCCCCCGACCAGAAGCACCCTATTTTATAGATAGCAGTCTGAATGGTAGAGAGTCCTGTGTGTGGGTTGTTAGAAGGTTGGTTCTTCCTGTTATTCTCTCTGGCTTTCCTTTCAACCCACTTATTTTCAGAGGCCTCTCCCCTTAGCATCCTTTAAAAGGTTTTCTGATGAATGTGTGAAAGAGTTGATTATTTCAACAGTATTGGTTAAGTCACAACGACGAAGTGCTGAGAAGGTTATGGGTACCAGGAAGAAACAAACAGAAGTCTTAAGATTAGAATGAGAACCAAAGAGAATTTAACCCTGCCATTTTTTTTTTTTTAACACCAAGATCCTAAGTAATTCCAAATGCCTTAGATATCAATGAAAGCTACACACCATTGAGATGGGCAAAATTCTTTCTCTACAAAGGGAGTAATCAAGTAAATACCTGTTCTCTTTCAATGGACTGTTGCCTATTGAGCATTGTGGATGATGTGTTTTCAGATTTCCAGGTGAAGTTCTGACCCTACCTGTTTGGCCAAAGACGTAAATTGAGAGGAAAGGCCTTGGTCTTCCTGATCAACCAGCATTTAACGAACAGTGGCTTAATGCAGATCACTCAAGAGGCAGCATAGCAATGTAAAAGGAATATAAGTAGGTGTTGGATGCCTTTTTCCTAGACCAGGAATGGGGAATATATAACACCTGTGCCACCGCTCTTTTAAGGAGGCATTATGAATGAGTGCAGCATTCCTGTCCTCTGTGCCAGGATTTGGTCTTAGAATCCATGTCAGATTGGTGCTTCCAGACATCTATTCCCAGTCCATCAGAGTGAAATGAAGGCTATTTGCCATCCCTGCCTTAGACAGAGGAGTGAAAGAATTAAGTGGGTAGACACCAACCAAAATGACTTTGAAAGCAGTGAGCTGATTGAGCTCCAGTTCTGTGGTTACCAGAAATACTGAGTGTCTGTCATGTGCAAGACAATGCTAAGAACAGAATACAGACATAAATAAGTCACGGCCCATGACCTTGAAGAGCTTACGGCCTTATAAAGAGGTTCACTGTAATTGTCTTCACCAGGGCGTCCTTCTCAAAGATGCCCACTTTTGTCTGGCACATTGGGGCTCGGTGGTCTGGTGGTCCCTTCGGTCTTGGCCCTGTCCGTCCTTTGTTTTTGTGATTTACTAACAATCATCACGAACCAGTTTTGTTTTTCTTTTAAATTTGAACATCACATCTTGTGTTTTAGTTTTTTGCTCTATGATTTTTTTCTCACTGCTTTTCAGTCTTCTCTGTACTTCATTTTTGTGAAAAAGTGAAAATCACATATAATCTTTATTTAAAAATGCTCACCAAGCACTGCAGACTTTGGAGTTAGGGATTCAGCAGCTTGTTCCAGTGAAAAGGAGGAGTGAAGCTGGGGAAGTTAGTATCTAAGAGGGGCAAGCTGATTGCATGTGCATTTATACCTATGCCTTTAAAACATTCCCATAAAAAGTATTAATAAAGAAATTTCCATTCCACACTAGTACTGATGAAAAGGTGGTTGATTTTGCCTTGTGATAATTATCAAAGGATAGTTTTTCATCCTTAGATTTTATTCACATGAGAGATTTTTTTTATTTTCTCTGTTGACTTAGGAACACATCATAAATTCACACCAACTGACACGTTGCTGACGTCTGTACTTGACATAACCATTTTTATTCATACAGGAAGCATTAAATATAAAAGATGGTCAGTTTTGAAGAGCAAAGGGTGCTGAAATGACTTGTACGGTTGGCTGGTGCTTTCTCAAATGGATTGCCATAGTTCATTACTAGTAAAGAAAAGGAAAATGTGATTTACGTTGTCATTTTTCCTATTAAAAAAAACCCTTAAGAATGGGGCACTTGAGCTGTCCCTGCAATGTTTTCATATCTAGTAGTCATTTTAGGGAAAGTGATAATCTGTAGAATGAATAGTTATGTTTTGATATGACTGATACTTTCTTTGTTAAAAGGTTGTATTAAGTCTTCAATTTCAAGTCTAGCTTAAAAGTGTAAACATTATGTGATTCATTTGAATACAAGAATGCCTATGAAATACCCACTATAACAGCATTCCTTTTGTGTTTAGAACTATAGAAGAAAATGTCTTCAAATAAAGTAGTTTTCAGTCACTTTTTGTTATCTAAGTTCTATGTATCAGTTA